AGACCTGAGTGACTCACGTAGGAAAGGAGAGGGGGCTCTACGATCTCCTTGAGATAGCGGTCCCAAGAGTCTCTGAGGATCTTCCTTGCACCCACTCCACACTCCTCCAACAGTACAGCCAGGTTAGAGGCGCTTCCCAGGTGAGTTCCTGTCCCTCAAATGGGATCCTCTCCCCAGGTCAGGGCTTTTCCTAGATCAGAACTTTCCTGACTGGTGAAAGCTTCCCCAACAGGCTAGAGTTTTCCCCCAGGTAAGATCCTTCTGTGAGATCTATTCCCAGGTGACAGCTTTTCCCCATTCCACGTGGGAGCCTCGCCCGAGGTCAGAGCTTTCTCTATGGGAGAGTACCCCCCAGGTGAGAACCCTCTCCCTCTAGGTCTTTTCTTCCCATGTGAGATCTTTCTCTGACTTCAAGTAGGTGCCTCTGGGCAGAGGGAAGATTCCCCCTGTATCAGAACTTGCCAGGCTGATAAAGATTCCCTGGTAGGTCAGAGATCCCTCTAGGTGAGATTCCCCTTGAAAGCTTCTATTCCCAGGTGAGCTCTTTCCCCCACTTCAAGTGGGTACTTCCCTTTCCATGTGGGAGCCTCTCCCTCTAGGTGAGAGATTGCCACTCCAAGAGCAAGCTCCTTCTCAGGTGAGAGCCAGTCCTTGGCTTCCCCATAACAGGCCTGAGCCGTCTACAACCTGGACCCTGGGGCTGGAGGCCCAGGGGCAAGCTTGGCTCCAACACTTTCCTTCCCTTAGAGGGGAGGGTCTCATCTGAGGCCTGAGGCTTGGGAAAGGAGTTGCTTGAGGAGCTGGACCCCTGGTTTGCTGGACCCCTTCCCTGAGTGTGCTCTCAGCCAGCAGTGGGCTCCCGGGGCAGCTGGAGGAGGACCTGGGGACTGGAGAGGGACTGGGTGGGGGAGGGAGCAGCCTGGGACCTGGACTGGTAGAACACTCAGCACTGGGCTGCCACATCTCGGCTGGAGGTATAGCTAGTGCTCATCCTGCAGTCCCTACTTGGGGGACTTTGTCCTAGAAAGAGGCTTTCTCACCAGCCAAAGTTCAGGTACTGCCCCTGTCTGAGTTTGGACATGTGGCCCACAGATGCCAGCTGGGGGCTGGAATACTGTACCTTGATCTTAGGGCCTGGAAAAATCAGGTAGGTAACTCTCTGGTCCTAGGTGGAGGTGTAGGGGAGGTTGGGCCAGGGATGCCTTCACTGTGTCTCTCTGGTCTTGCCACCCCAGACCGAGGGACACACAGGCACTGCTGTCTGCAACACAAGCAATGGACCTGCGGAGGCGAGACTACCACATGGAACGGCCGCTGCTGAACCAGGAGCATTTGGAGGAGCTGGGGCGCTGGGGCTCAGCACCTAGGACCCACCAGTGGCGGACCTGGTTGCAGTAAGGCCAAGATTGGGGCCTGGGGGCGCTGGCCTGACACCTACCCCTCATATCATGTCCCTAGGTGCTCCCGTGCTCGGGCCTATGCCCTTCTGCTCCAACACCTCCCGGTTTTGGTCTGGTTACCCCGGTATCCTGTGCGTGACTGGCTCCTGGGTGACCTGTTATCCGGCCTGAGTGTGGCCATCATGCAGCTTCCGCAGGGTGAGCCACCTTCAGTGCGTCGGCCTGGAAACCCAGGCCTGCACTGCTACCATTCTACCCCTAGGCTTGGCCTACGCCCTCCTGGCTGGATTGCCCCCCGTGTTTGGCCTCTATAGCTCCTTCTACCCTGTCTTCATCTACTTCCTGTTTGGCACTTCCCGGCACATCTCCGTGGGTAAGTGGAGGCAGGCCTAGCCTTCCAGGAGGCTCTTCAGACCTGCCCCGTGCCGTCCTTACAGGGACCTTTGCTGTCATGTCTGTGATGGTGGGCAGTGTGACAGAATCCCTGGCCCCGCAGGCCTTGAACGACTCCATGATCAATGAGACAGCCAGAGATGCTGCCCGGGTACAGGTGGCCTCCACACTCAGTGTCCTGGTTGGCCTCTTCCAGGTGTGGAACAGTCAGGAGTATGTGCCCCCCACGCCTCTCCTGACTGCCCCTGGCCGCCCCACAGGTGGGGCTGGGCCTGATCCACTTCGGCTTCGTGGTCACCTACCTGTCAGAACCTCTTGTCCGAGGCTATACCACAGCTGCAGCTGTGCAGGTCTTCGTCTCACAGCTCAAGTATGTGTTTGGCCTCCATCTGAGCAGCCACTCTGGGCCACTGTCCCTCATCTATGTGAGTGAGGGTAGGGGGAGGGAGGGGTAGGTTGAGTGCTAGCTGTGACCTGGCCTCTCCTCAGACAGTGCTGGAGGTCTGCTGGAAGCTGCCCCAGAGCAAGGTTGGCACCGTGGTCACTGCAGCTGTGGCTGGGGTGGTGCTCGTGGTGGTGAAGCTGTTGAATGACAAGCTGCAGCAGCAGCTGCCCATGCCGATACCCGGGGAGCTGCTCACGGTTCGAGGGCCAGGGAGTGGAGGGCAGGGGAGACCTGCCTCCCTGACTCTGTCCTCTCCCACAGCTCATCGGGGCCACAGGCATCTCCTATGGCATGGGTCTAAAGCACAGATTTGAGGTAGATGTCGTGGGCAACATCCCTGCAGGGTGAGCTCTGGCCTCCATCAGGTCAGGGAGGGCCTTGCTTTGGCCTCACAGATACCTCTCACAGGCTGGTGCCCCCAGTGGCCCCCAACACCCAGCTGTTCTCAAAGCTCGTGGGCAGCGCCTTCACCATCGCTGTGGTTGGGTTTGCCATTGCCATCTCACTGGGGAAGATCTTCGCCCTGAGGCACGGCTACCGGGTGGACAGCAACCAGGTCTGGGTGATGCGGGATGTGTAGGAGGCATCAGTCTTCTCACACCCGTACTGTCCCCCGTCAGGAGCTGGTGGCCCTGGGCCTCAGTAACCTTATCGGAGGCATCTTCCAGTGCTTCCCCGTGAGTTGCTCTATGTCTCGGAGCCTGGTACAGGAGAGCACCGGGGGCAACTCGCAGGTGGGCTTTGGGTGTGGGCATGGGTGTGGGCAGTCTCTCCCCTGCTCACTCCCTCCCCGAACAGGTTGCTGGAGCCATCTCTTCCCTTTTCATCCTCCTCATCATTGTCAAACTTGGGGAACTCTTCCATGACCTGCCCAAGGTGAGCCCCCACCCAGCCAGGTTTCAGGTCTTAATGGCCCCTGGTGGCACTGTCCCCACCCCAGGCGGTCCTGGCAGCCATCATCATTGTGAACCTGAAGGGCATGCTGAGGCAGCTCAGCGACATGCGCTCCCTCTGGAAGGCCAATCGGGCGGATCTGGTGAGTGCACTGGGAGCCCAGGGCAGGGACTGGCCGCCCTCCAACCGCTGCCCTCTGTTCTCAGCTTATCTGGCTGGTGACCTTCACGGCCACCATCTTGCTGAACCTGGACCTTGGCTTGGTGGTTGCGGTCATCTTCTCCCTGCTGCTCGTGGTGGTCCGGACACAGATGTGAGTCCGCCATGTTGGTCCCCTCATTCCAGCCCTCTTCGTGCATTCTCTCTCTCCTTCACAGGCCCCACTACTCTGTCCTGGGGCAGGTGCCAGACACGGATATTTACAGAGATGTGGCAGAGTACTCAGAGGTGAGTGTCAGGGGCTGAGTGAGATGGTGTGGTTCAGCCACCACCAGTTCTGCCTCATCCCCAGGCCAAGGAAGTCCGGGGGGTGAAGGTCTTCCGCTCCTCGGCCACCGTGTACTTTGCCAATGCTGAGTTCTACAGTGATGCGCTGAAGCAGAGGGTGAGACGGAGTCCCCAGGATGGGTGTCAGGCCTCACCAACCCTTCTCTGATGTTTGCCTCCAGTGTGGTGTGGATGTCGACTTCCTCATCTCCCAGAAGAAGAAACTGCTCAAGAAGCAGGAGCAGCTGAAGCTGAAGCAACTGCAGAAAGAGGAGAAGCTTCGGAAACAGGCAGGGCCCCTTTTGTCTGGTGACCCCCATCTCTGTTTCCCATTCCCTGTCTTCCCTGGTGTAGGCTGCCTCCCCCAAGGGCGCCTCAGTTTCCATTAATGTCAACACCAGCCTTGAAGACATGAGGAGCAACAACGTTGAGGACTGCAAGATGATGGTGAGACTGGAGGTGGGAAAGGAGGTGACAGCGGGTGGCCCTGGCAGCATGTCTGGCTCCCCAGCAGGTGAGCTCAGGAGATAAGATGGAAGATGCAACAGCCAATGGTCAAGAAGACTCCAAGGCCCCAGATGGGTCCACACTGAAGGCCCTGGGCCTGCCTCAGCCAGACTTCCACAGCCTCATCCTGGACCTGGGTGCCCTCTCCTTTGTGGACACTGTGTGCCTCAAGAGCCTGAAGAATGTAAGGACGGGGGCAGGCCAAGGCCCCTCGAGCCCTCTGAGGCTGGCCCCCTTTTCCGCTACAGATTTTCCATGACTTCCGGGAGATTGAGGTGGAGGTGTACATGGCGGCCTGCCACAGTGAGTAGGGTGGGAACAGCAGGAGGGACCTGAGAGTCAGGGGAGGCCTACTTCTTGCCCACAGGCCCTGTGGTCAGCCAGCTTGAGGCTGGGCACTTCTTCGATGCATCCATCACCAAGAAGCATCTCTTTGCCTCTGTCCATGATGCTGTCACCTTTGCCCTCCAACACCCGAGGCCTGTCCCCGACAGCCCTGTTTCGGTGAGCCTACCTCTGGCCTGCCAAGCTCTTTTTGACTAGAGCCTCCCCTCCTCTGCCTGCTCAGGTCACCAGACTCTGAACATGCTACATCCTGCCCAAGACTGCACCTCTGGAGGTGCAGGGCACCCTTGAGAAGCCCCTCACCCCTAGGCCGCCTCCAGGTGCTACCCAGGAGTCCCCTCCATGTACACACACACAACTCAGGGAAGGAGGTCCTGGGACTCCAAGTTCAGCGCTCCAGGTCTGGGACAGGGCCTGCATGCAGTCAGGCTGGCAGTGGCGCGGTACAGGGAGGGAACTGGTGCATATTTTAGCCTCAGGAATAAAGATTTGTCTGCTCAACTCCAGTCTCTGCTGTGGCTTGGTGGGGCCCT